TATTGATATTTTCTATTTTGTGAGGTGTTACTCTTCTAATTTACTTCAGTTCTTTGCCTGTTGTTTCCTTTAGTTCTTTTGGTCCTCCTTCGACAAGTAATTTAGTCTGCAGAGAGGAAGCCCAAGGTCTTGAGCACATTTATTTCATCTTGTGACTTGTAGACATTCGGTTCTCTTTGTGTGCCTCATATATTTTTTGTTGAAAATTGGAAGTTTTCTGTGGCAGACGCAGATCAGATTCTCAAAGTTCACAGGTTTTTTTTTTTGTTTTGTTATACTTGCGGGCTGTAGTTTTCTGTTTTTGTTTTGTTTTGTTTGGACTTAATGAAACTATTTTGCAAAAATTCTGTTTTTTCTCCTCTGTGTTCTCAGCTCATCCTGACTGACACTTCTCCTCACAGAACTTGGTAACCAGACGACCCACATGAGTGCTTCCTTATATCCTGGGCAAAACACAGAACCTAAGGAATCTTGAAGAAAAAAATTCAGAGCCACGGTTGAGCAATAACATGCCCTGCCTGGTTCTGAGCCACCTCATCCATGCCCCGGCTGGACTGACAGTGGGGCCACGTGCTGGGCAGTGGCTCAGGGTGGGACCACAATGTCCTGGTTCACCTCAAATCCGTTTGCCGTACCAACACTGACAATGAGAGAAAGGAAGACAGTTTCCTTTGGAAACTGAGCCAAGCCCTGGGTTGTCAGAAACTCTGAGCTTCTCTTCATTGTTAAAGAAGAAAATGTGGCACATCTACACCATGGAATACTATGCAGCCATAAAAAAGGATGACTTCATGCCCTTTGTAGGCACATGGATGAAGCTGGAAACAATGATTCTCAGCAAACTATCAGAAGATTGGAAAACCAAACACCACATGTTCTCACTCATAAGTGGGAGATGAACAATGAGAACACATGGGCACAGGGAGAGGAACATCACATACTGGGACCTGTCGGGGGGCGGGGGGTTAGGGGAGGGATAACATTAGGGAGAAATATCTAATGCAGGTGACGGGTTGACGGGTGCAGCAAGCCCACATGGCACATCTATACCTATGTACCAAACCTGCACGTTCTGCACATGTACCCCAGAACTTAAAGTATAATTAAAAAAAAAAAGAAAAGTTTGCTTGTACAGTGAACAGGGCCTGGGGATCGGAAGCCACCGAAGCCAACCATTTACGTCAGCTTCTGTGACACGCCTGCAGGGACGGGGCATGGAGAATACAGACCTCGCTGACTGGGATGTTGAAGGACAGGTTTTTATTCAAACACAGAAGACCCCTAAAGTACTGAACTGTACATGAGAGTGGGCAAGGAAACTTTACCACTGTCTGAATAGAAGCCAGCGGAGCTGCTTTCTGTGAAAAGATGCAATTGGAAAAGATGTGGAAAGTATCTAACACCCAAACCAACCCCACCAGTGTGCCAGCAATCCTAAGACGCTATTCTCTAATTCTGAACGGAAGAACTCCTCTCCCAAGACATGAGCATGAATGCAATTCCAGGCTGTAAGATATTTTGGGAGACTATTAGAGAGGCAAATCAACCCACTGGGCTTGGTGCTTTCCACAACTGAGGCCACCTGGTATTCCCAAAGAGAACAGAAATTTCGTTCAAGCTTTACGGGAAGCAGATAAAAATTAAAAGATGTGAGGGATCAGTGCTCCAGGAACATGGGCCCATAAAATTACAAGCTGGAGAATAACTGCTCCCAGAAATGTGAGTATATTTTAAAAGGATTTATATGAGAAATTGTAACAGTAACGTTTAACTTTCATTTTAGATGCTGCAACTACAAAGAAAAACGGACTTTCACTGGCTGACTGATTGTCTGGAAACCGTTTTGGGATTTCTTTCCTAAGCTTCTTAATTAGAATCTTTACATTATAGAGAAAATGATTTTGAGAGTTGAGTGTGGTCTGTGGAGTGTCCTATTAGTAACGACTTCTGAGTAGGTTTAAGTCACCTCTTTTATTGAAATGTGAAAAGGTGTGACATTTATAATAGAAAACTCTTTGAAAGTCGCACCGTTCATTTTAGAGGAATTTTAAATGTCACCCCAAATTTTACGATTTTAATTAATTTTAATTAATTTCCAAATTTTAACCAATAGGCATAATATTCAAGATCTTATCTAAAAATTATTACATGGCAATATTTTGTCCTTGTTAATTAAAAAATAACACTGAAAACACAGTCGTCTTCCTTTAAGGTAAAAACCTGTCCAATAGTAACAATCTCAATGATGGCAGAATGAAATCAGAATCTGATTGGATTAAAAAGGAGGGAAAGGGTGTGGCTAAGGTGGGTGGAGACACCCTCTGGTATAAAAGCCCCTGGCAGGCAGCTCTCACTCCAGATCTGAGCTGTCCGCAGAAGCAGCTGGAGGCCAGGGGAGAAACTCCAGAAGGAGAGGTGAGTTCAATCTTATGGAATTCATTTTTACAATTCTAATTCTGTGTTCATTTTTTTTCTATAGACATTTGCCATGGCTGAGCACTTCAAACAGATCATTAGATGTCCTGTCTGTCTAAAAGATCTTGAAGAAGCCGTGCAACTGAAATGTGGATATGCCTGCTGCCTCCAGTGCCTCAATTCACTCCAGAAGGAGCCCGATGGGGAAGGTTTACTGTGCCGTTTCTGCTCTGTGGTCTCTCAGAAGGATGACATCAAGCCCAAGTACAAGCTGAGGGCGCTGGTTTCCATCATCAAGGAACTAGAGCCCAAGCTGAAATCTGTTCTAACAATGAACCCAAGGATGAGGAAGTTTCAAGGTAAGGAATCTATAGGACCTGCCACAACCCATCTTTGCTGAACTCCTGGTTCTTCTTTGCACAGTGGATATGACGTTCGATGTGGACACAGCCAACAACTATCTCATCATTTCTGAAGACCTGAGGAGTTTCCGAAGTGGGGATTTGAGCCAGAATAGGAAGGAGCAAGCTGAGAGGTTCGACACTGCCCTGTGCGTCCTGGGCACCCCTCGCTTCACTTCCGGCCGCCATTACTGGGAGGTGGACGTGGGCACCAGCCAAGTGTGGGATGTGGGCGTGTGCAAGGAATCTGTGAACCGACAGGGGAAGATTGTGCTTTCTTCAGAACACGGCTTCTTGACTGTGGGTTGCAGAGAAGGAAAGGTCTTTGCTGCCAGCACTGTGCCTATGACTCCTCTCTGGGTGAGTCCCCAGTTGCACAGAGTGGGGATTTTCCTGGATGTAGGTATGAGGTCCATTGCCTTTTACAATGTTAGTGATGGGTGCCATATCTACACATTCATCGAGATTCCTGTTTGCGAGCCCTGGCGTCCATTTTTTGCTCATAAACGTGGAAGTCAAGATGATCAGAGCATCCTGAGTATCTGTTCTGTGATCAATCCATCCGCTGCCAGTGCCCCAGTTTCTTCTGAGGGAAAGTAAATAAACATTTGAACATAATCATCTTTAGGAAGTTTCAGTGCTCCCATAGCCATAGCTAAGAACTTTTCCGCTAGATACACATAGGTACAAAGGGACAGAAGGGAAAGAGCCATCACTCTGTAAACCATGAACAGAAAGCAATTATATTAATGAGGGGAAAATTACATTGTACTTAAAGTTTGTCATGTTGTTTTCTTTGGGGCTTATGTTTATATTTCTGTTCAATAAATATTTTGAAAATTCAGATTCATTTGCCAATCTTTTCTATTTTCTGCAAG